GCCGTCCTGGCCGCCACCACGGAGCAGCCTGTCTCAGCCTTAGCACAGCCTCGCGCGATCCTTCGATGATCCCCTTCGGTCCCTGTAGTCCCACGAGGGATGCAATGCGTTGGAGGAAGGAGGAGGCTGGCAGCCAGGGACTGAGCCAAAGGGTGCAAGGACAGCCGGCAAGGCCCGGGCCAAGACCTATCCCCGCCCAGCGAGCCAGGCCTCGCCCAGCACCTATCCGCGCCCAGCAAGCCTAGGCCTCGCCCAGCACCTATCCGCGCCCAGCAAGCCTAGGCCTCGCCCAGCACCTATCCGCGCCCAGCGAGCCTAGACCTCGCCCAAGACCTAGCCCCGCCCAGCGAGCCGACTCCCCGCCCAGGACCTAGCCCCGCCCAGCGAGCCGACTCCCCGCCCAGGACCTAGCCCCGCCCAGCGAGCCGACTCCCCGCCCAGGACCTAGCCCCGCCCAGCGAGCCGACTCCCCGCCCAGGACCTAGCCCCGCCCAGCGAGCCGACTCCCCGCCCAGGACCTAGCCCCGCCCAGCGAGCCGACTCCCCGCCCAGGACCTAGCCCCGCCCAGCGAGCCGACTCCCCGCCCAGGACCTAGCCCCGCCCAGCGAGCCGACTCCCCGCCCAGGACCTAGCCCCGCCCAGCGAGCCGACTCCCCGCCCAGGACCTAGCCCCGCCCAGCGAGCCGACTCCCCGCCCAGGACCTAGCCCCACCCAACGAGCCGACTCCCCGCCCAAGATCTAGCCCCGCCCAGCGAGCCTTGGCTTCGCCTAGGACATTGCCTCGCTCAGCAAGCCGACGCCCCGCCCAACGAGCCGAGCGCTGCACAGATTTATATCCTACGCAGCTGCCTGCCTGCTCCCGCCCCTTCTCCGTCCGTTCACCAATCAGAACTCGATCTTGCGCTTTCAGGCCGCGGGACGGGAAGGCTCCGCCCTGGCGCCCCGCAGGCCAATCGACTGCGCGTCCGCGTCGCGGGGGCGGGGTCAGGGCGGGGCGCGCTGCGCGGGGGCTGCCGGCGGGCAGTTGGGAGCAGGCGACGCCGACGCGAGTCTGGCGGCTGCTGCTTGCGACTGCGGAGGCCGGGCGAGGCCGGTGAGGACGCGGCGGGCGAGCGAGAGGCCGAGGGTGAGGACGTGAAGCGGCCTGGGCGCGTGGGGCCTTCATGTGGTTTTTTTTTTTTTCATTTTAGTGTTTTCTTCACTCATGGTGAAGAATGGGGGAGATAGAAGGAACATACAGAGTCCTGCAGACTGCAGGGATGCGCTTGGGTGCCCAGACCCCTGTGGGAGTTAGCACCCTTGAGCCTGGGCAGACTCTCTTGCCCAGAATGCAAGAGAAGCACCTGCACCTCAGAGTAAAGCTGCTGGACAACACCATGGAAATATTTGACATTGAGGTAAGAAGCATGATTTTTGGAGGCATATTTCCCCTTGTTATTTTTCCCATCTCTCTCTGCACAGCCTAAATGCGATGGCCAGGTATTACTGACACAAGTGTGGAAGCGTTTAAACCTGGTAGAATGTGACTACTTCGGGATGGAGTTTCAAAATACTCAGTCCTACTGGGTAAGTGCTTATGACGTGCCCAGGCGTGGAGCAGATTGGATTTCTTCTGTTAACTCTTCTTTAGATTTGGCTTGAACCTATGAAACCCATCATTAGGCAAATACGAAGTAAGTCCTTGGTTTGACTCTTTAAAATCTGTTTATTTGTGAAGTTTAAATTTTTTTGTTATAGGGCCAAAGAATGTGGTGCTTCGCCTAGCTGTAAAATTTTTTCCACCTGATCCTGGTCAGCTACAAGAAGAATATACAAGGTAAAGAGCTCACAGAGCTGAAGCTGTTGTCATGATCTCTGTCTTATTTTGAACTCTCTTCTAGATACTTGTTTGCCTTGCAACTTAAGAGAGACCTGCTGGAAGAGCGTTTGACCTGTGCTGACACCACAGCGGCCCTTCTCACGTCCCATCTCCTGCAGTGTGAGTATCTCCCCGCCAGCGGGGAGCATTCAAAAATTAGTTACTTACTTTTAACCTATCTCAGCGGAAATAGGAGATTACGATGAAACGCTGGACCGAGAGCACCTCAAAGTGAACGAGTATTTGCCTGGCCAGCAGCACTGCCTTGAGAAGATACTAGAATTCCATCAGAAGCACGTGTAAGTCATCACAATTGTCTGTCAACACATTGGTAGTGTATGATTCTACCATTTTTTATTACAGGGGCCAGACACCTGCTGAGTCGGATTTCCAGGTGCTCGAAATTGCTCGAAAGTTGGAAATGTACGGCATCAGATTTCACATGGCTTCTGACAGGGAAGGAACCAAGATTCAACTGGCAGTTTCCCACATGGGTGTACTCGTGTTCCAGGTAGGCCAGTGGGGAAGGGAGGGGTGAGAACACAAATGTAATCTGTCTGTCTCTTGCATTTCAGGGCACCACCAAAATCAACACTTTCAACTGGTCCAAGGTCCGTAAACTAAGCTTCAAGAGGAAAAGATTTCTTATCAAACTTCATCCAGAGGTTCATGTAAGTATTATTTTCAACTTTTTATTTTTATTTGAATTAATTAACCTTTGTGTTTTGTTTCTAGGGACCTTACCAGGACACATTAGAATTTTTGTTGGGTAGTAGAGATGAATGTAAGAACTTCTGGAAGATTTGTGTGGAGTATCACACCTTTTTTAGACTTTTGGACCAACCTAAGCCAAAAGCAAAAGCCGTCTTCTTCAGCCGGGGCTCCTCCTTCAGATACAGGTAGGGGCCATGCCGTGGCTTGCATGGGCCCCTCTTTATTAAAAATCTGAATCTTTATTCACAGTGGAAGAACTCAGAAACAACTAGTAGATTATTTCAAAGACAGTGGAATGAAGAGAATTCCATATGAAAGGTAAGCTCTGGCCTTTATGATGTAAAGTGTGTTGGTTTCTCACAGCTCGTCCTCTGTTTTGCAGAAGGCACAGCAAGACCCACACGTCCGTTCGAGCTCTGACTGCAGACCTACCAAAACAGGTTAGTCTCTTCCGGTTCAACATGGGGGCAGTCCTTTTTTTCTTTTCTTAACTTTGGTTCCCAGAGCATCTCATTCCCCGAGGGATTGAGGACTCCTGCCTCCCCATCTTCAGCGAATGCCTTTTACTCGCTCTCTCCCTCCACTCTGGTCCCCTCTGGCCTGCCAGAGTTTAAGGACAGCAGCAGCTCCCTCACAGATCCCCAGGTTTCCTACGTCAAGAGTCCAGCTGCAGAGAGGCGCAGTGGAGCAGTGGCTGGAGGCCCCGACACACCATCGGCCCAGCCCCTCGGGCCCCCCGCACTCCAGCCTGGTCCAGGTGTCGGGTTTTGTCATGTCGTGAGCAGCTGTCTCGCTCCATCCCCCTCCCCGTTCATTTCCAGGCCTTTCCACGAAGAGTCCTCAGCCTTCTCCCTCCAGCCGGAAGAGCCCCCTGAGTCTGAGCCCTGCATTTCAGGTGCCTTTGGGCCCAGCTGAACAGGGCTCATCCCCACTCCTGAGCCCTGTCCTCAGTGATGCTGGCGGAGCCGGGATGGACTGCGAGGAGCCCAGACACAAGGTGGGCCCCTCGAGGCTGAGAAGCTAGCAGAGGACGCACACTTACAGCTCTCTGCTTCTTTCAGCGCGTGCCTGCAGACGAGGCCTACTTCATAGTCAAAGAGATTCTCGCTACAGAACGAACATACCTCAAGGATTTAGAAGTTATTACCGTGGTACGAAAGTCCTTGATTACTTTGATTTTTTTACACCTCCCATCACACCACACTCTTCCCACAGTGGTTCCGCAGCGCAGTGGTGAAGGAGGACGCCATGCCTGCGACTCTGATGACGCTGCTCTTCTCCAACATCGATCCCATCTATGAGTTCCACAGAGGCTTCCTGCGCGAGGTGGAGCAGAGGCTGGCACTCTGGTAACACCCCTTCAGCCCCCACACGGGAGACTTGTTTAGGATGACTTTGTTTCTTTTTACTCAGGGAAGGGCCCTCCAAAGCCCACACAAAAGGCAGTCATCAACGAATCGGGGACATCCTGCTCAGGAACATGCGCCAGTTAAAGGTAGGCTGCATGGTGACTACTGCCTACATGAACACCTAAAGGCCCCACTCTTGCGCCTCCACAGGAGTTTACCAGCTACTTCCAAAGACATGACGAGGTCCTAACAGAACTGGAAAAGGCTACCAAACGCTGTAAGAAGTTGGAGGCAGTGTACAAGGAGTTTGAGCTGCAGAAGGTCTGCTACTTGCCTCTCAACACGTTCCTGCTGAAGCCCATCCAGCGGCTGCTGCACTACCGCCTGCTGCTGCGCCGCCTATGCGGACATTACAGCCCCGGGCACCATGACTACGCTGACTGCCATGGTGAGTGTGGGTGCGGCCCTGCATCTCAAGGAGTACACCTGTACTGAGGGGTCTCTCCACACAGACGCCCTGAAAGCCATCACAGAGGTGACCACCACACTACAGCACATTCTCATCCGGCTGGAGAACCTGCAGAAGCTAACGGAGCTGCAGCGGGACCTGGTGGGCATAGAGAACCTCATTGCTCCTGGCAGGGTGAGTGACCTTGCTCTGGGAATGTTTTTTGACGCTGAAAGGGGACTCTGTCTCTGTCTTTCAGGAGTTCATCCGTGAGGGCTGCCTTCACAAGCTCACCAAGAAGGGCCTGCAGCAGAGGATGTTTTTTCTGGTAGGTTCTCTCCCCACTCAAGCTGTGCTTCCAGTTCATGGATGTAAAGCTTGCTGCTTCTCAGTTCTCAGATATGTTGCTGTACACAAGCAAAGGAGTTGCAGGGACCAGCCACTTCCGGATCCGGGGCCTCCTTCCCCTCCAAGGCATGCTGGTGAGTGGTCTTGCACCCTGCCTGGGATTTCCGCTCAACATTTTTTCCTTTGCTTGATTTTCAGCTAATAGTGCTGGACCCCCCGGTGAGTATTTGGGTGCCCTCTGGCCCATGGCTCACAAGACTTGGACCGTTTCTCCCACCCACAGGTGGAAGAAAGTGATAACGAGTGGTCTGTTCCACACTGTTTCACCATCTACGCGGCTCAGAAAACAATCGTGGTGGCAGCCAGGTAAGGGTCTTCCATGTCTCCATCCTGAGCAGAGAGCCACTGAGCCTTGCCCTTCTCCCTGCAGCACTCGGCTGGAGAAAGAGAAGTGGATGCTGGACCTGAACTCCGCGATCCAAGCAGCCAAGAGTGGCGGTGACACGGCCCCTGCACTGCCAGGCCGCACTGTGTGCACTCGTCCCCCCAGTGAGTGCTGGCCACAACCCCCCAGGAGACCTTTCCCCCTGAGACGCTGCTGACTTCTCCCCAGGATCCCCCAACGAGGTATCTCTGGAGCAGGAGTCAGAAGATGATGCTCGGGGTGTCCGCAGCTCCCTGGAGGGGCATGGCCAGCACCGGGCCAACACCACAATGCACGTGTGCTGGTACCGGAACACCAGCGTGTCCAGGGCAGACCACAGTGCAGCTGTCGAGGTACGACCGCATGAGCACCACCTCAGTGCATCTTAATGCACCTGCATTTTTCCTTTATTGACAGAACCAGCTTTCAGGATATCTGCTAAGAAAGTTCAAAAACAGTCATGGCTGGCAGAAGCTCTGGGTCGTCTTTACCAACTTCTGTTTGTTCTTCTACAAAACTCATCAGGTACTGGAGTTTCACTGGAGCCCAATGCAGGTCCTGGAACCCGTGTCCCTATGCTGTCTTGCAGGATGACTACCCACTGGCCAGCCTCCCGCTGCTGGGCTACAGCGTGAGCATCCCCAGGGAGGCCGATGGCATACACAAAGACTATGTTTTCAAGCTCCAGTTCAAATCCCACGTCTACTTCTTCCGGGCTGAGAGCAAGTACACATTTGAAAGGTAATTTTGCAGGAGGCAGCCCTGGTCAGCTGCCCATTTCGATGTCCGCTCAGCTCCCATTTCTACTCATGGTGGTGGAGGCAAGTTTTCTGGGCCCTGGAAAGGAAGGGCTGAGCAATGCTTCCAGCATTTCCAAAAAACAGCAATGCTTTGTTTTTTTTTTTTTTGGAGATGGCGTCTCCCTCTGTCACTCAGGCTGGAGTGCAGTGATACAATCTTGGCTCACTATAACCTGCACCTCCAGGGTTCAAGCGATTCTTCTGCCTCAGCCTCCTGAGTAACTGAGATTACAGGCATGCACGCCACGCCGCCTGGCTAATTTTTGTATTTTTAGTAGAGACAGGGTTTCACCATGTTGGCCAGGCTGGTCTCGAACTCCTGACCTCAAGTGATCCATCTGCCTCAGCCTCCCAAAGTGCTGGGATTATAGGCATGAGCCACCGCACCCGGCCCCAGGTTTTTAACCCTTCTTTTGTCCTGCTTGTCCCATATCCTGGGTTGTTCTTGGGACAGTGTCTGAGCACAAGATGGCTCACTGGTCTGATGGCCGCCCTCTCCTCCAGGTGGATGGAGGTGATCCAGGGGGCCAGCAGCTCAGCCGGGAGGGCCCCAAGCATCGTGCAGGATGGCCCCCAACCCTCCTCAGGGCTGGAGGGGATGGTCAGGGGGAAGGAGGAATGACGCTCAACCTGCCCAGGTTTGGACACAACTACAAAGAACAGCAGGACACAGAGGTGACCTCTGTCCTGAGGCTTCTCAACAGATGGGAAGTGGCTGTGGTCTCACTGGATCCCCACTGGCACCAGCAGTGTGGGTGGGCCTCATGTAACATCTGGGAGGGGCTTCATCCCCCCACCCAGGACCTAGTGCATGCCAGCAGCTATCTGGGGCCCTGGGAAAAATGTGCGAGTCTTGAGCGCGGAGCCGCTCAAGCCACAGCTCCCAGGCCCCTGGCTCAAAGACGCAGACAAGGCCTGAGCAGTGCTCTCGGCATCGGACCAAAGCCTGGGCACACCCTGCCTCTCTCCCCAGAGCAGGGTCCCTGCCGAGGACTGGCCTAGAGCAAGCACTGGAAAAGAGGCCCTGCCATACACCCTGCGTACCCACTGCCAGGACCCTCTCAGACAAGCGTGGCACAGCCATGCTGACCTTCCATCTGGTGAACCAAGTGGCAGCCCCAGGGGCCTGCCCTGCAGGTCACAGCTAAACAAGTCTGGCAGAAGCCACGCTTGTTCCCCATGTACCTCTAGAGAAGCAGAAACCAAAGTCCCCCTGTGCCCTGGGAGGGTGGGGCCGTCTAATTTATTACTGCCCAGCATTCCTTCCAACGGGAAGTAGATGGGCGACTGCTTTGTTCACACACATTTGATTAAAAATAAACAAACAGCATCTCCCCACCTGCATTCTCCTCTGCCTGCTCTGTTCTTCC